GCAGGCAATGGGAGAGTGACACACATGGTCATTTGATGGTGGAGCAGTGACCAGTGAAGCAGCAGTAAGATGGCAGAGACCCTGGAGCCTATCATAGCCTGAATAGTGATTATCCTTAGCTTCTCTTGAGAATTCTAGCTCCTCTCACGCATCAGCTCATCAGTGACTTAGGCAATTGTTTGACATGTCTTTCCTGAACCTGACTCATTTCGCTGAGCTGATACAACCTCTCGTTTTTACAGAAAGTGCTCTAAGCTACAAGAGAAATAGCCTCCCTATCGGCCTTCCTATATTTACTCTGTCCACCTCTCTAAACCATTATTCACTTTGAAGTTGGGGTGATCTCTCAAAAATGTAAATTTAACTTCATTAACCTCCTTGCTTAAAATACACAAATGGCTTCCTATTCTTTTGACATACAGTAAAAAATCCCTACAGTAACCTAAAAGTTCCTGCATGGCCTGGCCACTGAGTCTGCTCTTTAGCCTCAGCTTGAGACACACGCCCCCGATCTCTTTGGTTCAGTCACGCTGGCTTTCCTTCAGTCCCTTTTGATCACCACATTCCCTCCTGCCCCAGGGCTCAGCGCAGGCTATTCCTTCTGTCTACAATATGGATCCCTTATCCTTTCACCTAGTTAACACCTACTCATCATCAAGCATCACTTCCCCAGGGATGCCTCGCTGACCTCCCTGACTGATGTCAATCTCATGGCATCTGCCTTGCATAGTACTGTTCACAGGTGTGACTTTTTGTGCAATTACTTGATTAATATCAGTCATTCCCACTAAACTCCCTAAGACCAGGGTCTACATCTGATTTTGCTCACTGTTGTTTCCCCAGCACCTTGTACAGTGCCATGCTAACAGTAGGCATGAAAATATTTATTGAATGATTTTATGTCTAAATACAATGACACTGTGGAAAAGTTCTTCTAGACATGCAACTGTATAGTTGCCATGGAGTGAATGACAATAGTAACAGTGGGCAAGTGACTGTTGCTTAGGAAGGACTGACACAAAACAGAAGATGAGAGAATGGGTGGCTGTATGCACAGTACCCAGGACAAATCTCTCCACTTGGAAGGAGATCCCAATCCTTCTGCAGCCCCAACATCCACCTGCGCACCTAGGAAAATGCCCAAAAGGTCAGTGGCACTTGGCTGTCTTTTATTGAGTTGAATCATTCTGTTTCTTTCATTTTGTTGGCAGGATTTCAATATCCAAACAACTGGCTTCAGTGAAAGGTAAGGCACAGATGACGCAGATGTACATTTTTGGATACTTTATTCCACATTTCTTCTCTCCTAGCTCTGAGGAAGTGCTCAGATCTGGAAAAAGCTATTGCCACCACTGCTCTGATTTTCAGAAATTCTTCTGACTCTGATGGTAAACTTGAAAAAGCTATTGCCAAAGATCTGCTGCAAACCCAATTTAGGAATTTCGCAGAGGTGAGAGAATTAACTTGCATAAAGAAACAGAACTCTCTTGCTGTGTGATCTGTTCATACACCAGCTCCCCTTCACCTTCTACCATGAGTGGAAGCAGCCTGAGGTCCTCACCACATGCAGATGCCTGATCTTGAACTTTCCAGCCATCAGAATTGTAAGCCAAATTTTTCTTTTTTCTTTATAAATCGAATTCGGTTTTTATTTCTCCATTCTCACAGGGACAAGAAACCAAGCCAAAATACAGAGAGATCCTTTCTGAACTTGATGAGCACACAGAAAATAAGCTAGATTTTGAAGACTTCATGATCTTGCTCTTAAGCATCACTGTCATGTCAGATCTGCTACAAAATATACGGAATGTAAAAATTATGAAATGAACAGTTTTAAATATGCTGTATAAAATAATGGCAAAAGACAGTGTTATTAAAATGTTTCCATCTTATTTTTGATTAATTGAATATATCTATCATGCATCTGAAATTGCCTAGGATGGTTCTGATTGCTGGTATTCAGATCCAATGTAACTCCAAATATTTACCCATACACTTCAAGAATGTTTGAATGATAAGGTCTCTGTGTGCTTTACAATAGGATAGATTTGATACCACTGAATAATAAATGGCTTTTGCTGAGTCAGTAGCGACCTAGAGCACTCTACTTATAGTCATTGAGTCACTCATTTATTCACTAAACATTTGTTGAGCATCTACTTGATGGAACTGCTGAGGATACAGTAATGAATTGGCCAGGCAATTCCTTCCTTCAGACATGTTTGCAGAAGTCTAGCAGAAGAGATAGACATTGAACAATTTTTAAATAATTGCATACACAGTATAATTAGAATTGAAATAAGGGCTATAGGATGCTAAAAGAGATTATCACCTGATCGGAGTTCAAAGGTCAGAAAAGCTTTACTGACATTCTATAAAAAGCAAAAAAAAAAAAATTGGTCCATGGATGCCAGGGATATGGGTGGGAAATGGGGCTGTCCACAAATGGCACAAGGGGAGTTTTTTATTTTATTTTATTTTATTTTATTTTATTTTATTTTGAGACAGAGTTTTGCTCTTGTTGCCCAGGCTGGAGTGCAATGGCACGATCTCAGCTTACTGCAACCTCGATCTCCCAGGTTCAAGTGATTCTCCTGCCTCAGCCTCCTGAGTAGCTGGGATTACAGGCGTGTGCCACGATGCCAGGCTAATTTTTTTTGTATTTTTAGTGGAGACGGGGTTTCGCCATGTCGGCCAGGCTGGTCTCGAACTCCTGACCTCAGGTGATCCGCCCACAGCCTCCCAAAGTGCTGGGATTACAGGCTTGAGCCACCAAGTCTGGCCAAGGGGACTTTTAAGGGGGCTGGAAATGGTCTCCATTTTGATTGTGAGGTGGTGGCTACAAGATTGCATGCATTTGTCAAACTCATAGAACTGCACACTGAAAAGAGTGAATTGTACTGTATGTCAATTATACCTAAATAAATCTGACTTAACAAAAAAATAAAACCCAGTATTCTTGTAATCTCTGAACAC